CTTAAATTACATCTGTGTCTTGCATTATATTTCTGTTGGACATCGCTGCTATAGACATGTTTTTAACAGCTGAAACAACTCTTGGCGTCTGAGAAATGTTTGTGTGTGTCTGGGTTGGAGGGGACGGCTGTACACAGCAACAGTTACCTAGTTACCTGCTGGTTGAGGTCAGCGCCCGTTTGCAGCTGCCAGAGAAGAAAGCAAGCAAGGCCGCTTCCTGCGGCTAAGTGGACAGGCGACTGCTTGCAGGGATCCGGGGGTGCGTTGACCGAGGCCCCTGTCTCCAGCAAATGCTTCAGACCATCCACCTGCAGGAAGAGAACAGATCCAGCACCCTTCCCACCTTTGTCCAGTCCCGCGCCCCTCCGGGCTGGAAACCTCCCCGCCCTTCACAACCAGCTCTGACCAGGCAGCGCCCAGTGGTCCGTCCCCGCATTAACGAGAAGACGAATCTAGAAGCTTGAGCCTGCAGGACAAAAGCTCGGGCTCTGTGAGCCCGAATCTCACCTCGGGGTTGCAATCCAGCAACAGCATTTCCCGCCTAAGGCAGATGACAAGAGTCCTTGGAAGTGCAGAGAGGTGAGACACTCGCCGCACCCCGACAGGTAAGAATGCGCAGGCTGGCCCTAGCACGGGAGAATTTAAAGACCGCTGGGACTTCCGGGCCGGCCCTTGGCAGCCGCGCCCCAGCTCCGGTTACGCCCGAGCAGCCTAATCCTCAACGACCCGGACCCTGTCCAGCCCCGCCACGGCCGCACGTACACAAACACTGGCACGTGGAGCCCGGCGCCGGGGGCAGGGGGAGGGGGCGGGCGCGCGAGGCCATCCGCCGATTGGCCAGCTGTGGATGCGTCAGGCCCTCCCACCTCGGGGCGGGGCCCGCGGCGGCCCCACGGAGCCTCAGCGCGCGTGCGCAGGGTAAGTCAGTGGGCGTGAGAGGACTGGAGTAGGAGCGGGTGGGGCTCCGCGGCCGCCATGAGGCGCGCTGAGTTTGACACGTCTCCCGGTAGTGCGCCCGCCCTTTAATCCTTACGGAGAAGCGGGAGTTTCGGCTGCAGGTTTTGGCTCTGCCGGCGCGCACGTAACCAGGAAACTGGGAGCCACGCGCAGCTCCCCGTCGACGCCGCCTTCAGAAGCCGCTGTGCACTGCGCTGCTGCCGCCTCGGCGCCGGGGAACGCAAGTTCCTTTACCTCGCGCGCAGTCGCCCGCCTCCCAACCCGGGAGGTGAAGGCGGGGACGGCGAGCGCGAACTCGAGGGGATGGCTGTCCCGAGTGGCAACGGCCGAGCCCGGCCCGCGCAGGGACCCTTGTGGAGGGGCCCTCGGGGAGAGGCCGCAGCACGCTGGGGTCGTCACGCTGGTCCACGCCGGGCTCTCCTCCCGGGAGAGCGGACCCGGCCGCGTGCGATTCGGACCCGCGGGGCTGGTGAAGCCGCTGTCCGGCCCCGCGGGTGCTGTCGGGCGTGCGTCACTGCTTTTTGTAGAACATGACCTGACTTCCGATGGCAGCTACTGACGTCAGAGCTGCTCCCTAGACTCTCCCTAAGCGTCTTTCCAGAAGGATCTGCTTAGAAACCAAAGCTCCAGCCGAGTGTTTCTTTTCCCCTACATTTTTAGTGATTCCCTTCTGTTGATGCCTTTGAAAGCTCGGAGAAATAAATACGTTTATTGTTATGCTGTTAGAAAACAAGTTCATGCTTGTCCTCTAAAGATAAGTGGTCTTTTCATTCTACTTTTTGTTTTGTAGTAAGAGCCATAAAATTTGCAATCGCAAGTTTATGTTGTTATACTTAGTTACCCAAGGGGTAGTTTTAAGCATTTTTATTCATATGAATATTTGAATATAAATGTGTGTTCAAATATATAGAATCGTTCTTATATTCCACATTTTTAATATTTAAACTATTCACAATATCTTTTAATGATGTTTAAAGAACGGCAGTGTAGAGATACTGTTGTCAGATTTGTGAGGTGAGCACACGTTGATATTGCCAGTTTCGCTTTTGTTTATCAATTCAATAAGCACTGCTTTTTAAAACACGTGTTGAAGCTTCAGGTTTGCACAGAAGTTCATTTTCAGGAATTCCTAACTAATAAAGGGTATCAGACACGTTCTTACAGTTTTGAACATAAATACTGCAGTTAGCATATGTAGTGGGATATTTGTGTGGTGAAAGTGCCTCCATATTTCATATCTTTTCTTTGAAACAAGATTCTGTTCAGTATGCATTAAGTGGTAGTTATTTTTTAACTTCCTGTTACATACGTAAATTTCATAAGGAAAGGAAATTTGGGGAGTCGTTACAGCTTTTCTCCCTTTAATCACAGCGTACCTGTCCATTGCTCACATTGTTTTCAGAAAAAAAAGTTGTATCTCAGCTGGATATCTGACTTGACTTTAGTAATGGGCCTAGAAACTATAAACTGAACAAAGCTTATAATGCACAAAAACAGGATAAGTACATTTGGGGGACAATATCTTACTGGCAAGTAACTGGAGTTTCACCAGGCGTGTAGCAGGTGGGATCAATTTTCTAAAACGGAAGATGATCTAAGATGCATATTTTATAGGCGTTCTCCTAAGCAGTGCTAATTCTACATGTTTTAATTGCTGGTAGATGCGTTTCCAGAACGAGGATGCCATTTACAGCGAGTGTTAAAAAAAACGTTGGATGATGAGTAAGTGACCGAATAGATGAGAGATGTGTGGGCTGAATCTTGAGTAGTAAGAGTTTGCTAAGGAGTCCAGGAAGGGAAGAGTATTTCTAAGAAGTGTAAAATATCTTCCAGTATTGAGAGCACTATATGTAGTTCAGTCTGGGGGCAGTGTGTGATACACATGCAGCTGTGATGTGAAATAGAGAAAGGCCGACAAATGAGAAAGTATTAACCACTAACGTCTATTCCAGTTTATTATATTACAAATTGACATTAATTGAGCACTTGTGCCTCAAGACTAACGCTCATAGGTATTATCTGCATTTTACAGAAGAGGAAATTGAGGCTTAGGGAGATCCATTAACTTGTCATGTAATTATTAGCAGGTAAATCAGGAATTTGAAGTCAGTTTGACTCCAGAGCCCACATTCTTATACCTATGTGTTTTAAATAATTTTGGTCACCTCTGGTCAATTCAGGCTAAGATTGGTTTCTTTAATGCAAACCAAAGGCCTTTTTTTTTTTTTTTTTTTTTAACTCTGAAACACAATCTCGCTGTCTTGCCCAGATTGGAATGCAGTGGCGTGATCTCAGCTCACTGCAACCTCCGTCTTCCCGGGTTCAAGTGATTCTCGTGCGTCAGCCACCCAAGTAGCTGGGCTTACAGCTATACGCCACCACACCCAGCTAATTTTTGTATTTTCAGTAGAGATGGGTTTCACTGTGTTGCCCAGGCTGGTCTCAAACGCCTGACCTCCAGTGATCCACCTGCCTTGGCCTTCCAAAATGTTGGGATTACAGGCATGAGCCACCATGCCTGGCCGCAAAAGAGTCTTCAGAGAAAATTATTGTAATCCATAGAAAAAACAACTGTTTTATTTAATAATGACTGTCAGTGTAGCCTTGTTCCTGGAATTGAATCTCCCGCAATACTAAACCTAGTACTTCTTATTCAAGTAATTACTCTTGAGGGTCAGGCGCGGTGGTGGCTCACGTCTGTAATCCCAGCACTTTGGGAGGCTGAGGCAGGCCGATCGCCTGAGGTCAGCAGTTTGAGACCAGAATGGCCAACATGGTGAAACCCCGTCTCTACTAAAAATAGAAAAATTGGCCGGGCGTGGTGGCAGGTGCCTGTAATCCCAGTTACTCCGGAGGCTGAGGCAGGAGAATCGCCTGAACCTGAGAGGCGGAGGTTGCAGTGAGCCGAGATTGCGCCACTGCACTCCAGCCTGGGTGACAAGAGCAAGATTCCGTCTCAAAAAAAAAAAAAGGAAAAGAAAAAGTAATTACTCTTGCATCAGTGAATTGTGCCAGGTGAAAATTATTAAAAGTAGTTGGTGGAACCGATAAGCTAATTTTATCTATTTCTTGCTTGCTGTGGTTTTCCTGTTTCTTATTGACCAAGAAAACACTGGAAAGCATTACCAAAAGGCACAGTATTGAAAGGAGGAGTAATTGAGAATACCTACTCATTCCTACTTTAAAACATTAATTGGATTGTATATGTTTAGTAATGCCATAGAAAACTTCAGCTCTAAAGCAAGTGAAATAATGTAAAACTAAAAATCTCACCAGATGCAGTGGCTCACGCCTGTAATCCCAACACTTTGGGAGGCTGAGGCAGGCAGATCACTTGTGGCCAGGAGTTCGAGATCAGCCTGGCCAACATGGCGGAACCGTCTCTACTAAAAATACAAAAATTAGCCAGGTGTGTGGTGCGTGCCTGTAATGCCAGCTACTTGAGAGGCTGAGGTGGGAGAATCACTTGAACCCAGGAAGCAGAGGTTGCAGTGAGCCGAGATCGTGCCACTGCACTCCAGCCTGGGTGACCGAGTGAGGCCTCATCTCCAAAAATACTGAAAACTAAAAATCCCAGTAGCTGGCCTGGTTTCACATGTATTTTTTAAATCCCTTGAGAATATCATAACGCCAAAGCATTGAAGTCAAACGCATCAAGCATTTCTGAATATGATGTCTTGTTTATTGCCAGCCAGGCACCCATGGTATATCAATGCTGACCAGAGTCCACTGAGCCTTAGAAGTAACGATATTTTAATTAATAATGATATTATGGCAATAATACTTCTATCGTTCATACACTGAAGGTGATAATATTCCAAATATGACAACTTTTCAAAGACAGAAGGTTATAACCAGATCTGGAATTTCCATAGATTTTTTTTAAGTTTTTTTTTTTAAACATCTACAGATTTAAGATGACTTGAATTAATCAAATATAATTCTGGGCTTCATTGCAATGCCACTGTCAAGAAACCCATTACCCTAATAATTGTAAAAACGGAAGAATTTCTTACAAAGAAATTCTTTCTCTTTAACATAAATTCTTCCAGCCTTGATAACTCAAACTTCTTGGGGAAGATGATAAATTGGATAGTTATTCTAAACAACTGCTGCAACAGGATATTGTGGCAAAAAGAAAAGGCAAAGTATAGTTATCCTCTTTTGATGATGTTTACTTTCCTGAGAGCCTGTAATCAGAAGGGTCCAGTGGTCTCAATGGTGACTAGATTTAAATGTTCACTTCTTCACTGTTGTGATAAGAACTTGGAGAACTTGAAAGGTATTTCATATTTTTGTTATTTCTCCTCCTGGTTATATATTCCTTTCAATGAAATGTGGAAATTACAGATGATAAATTTGTAAAATTAGATGAAGTAGAGAAAAAGGTAGAAAGTTAGTCCTTAATATTAAACCAATTGATGGAGGGAGCCAAGTTTCTTATTGTTGGAGAGGGAAGTTACAGATTAGTAGAAAAGGCTAAAATGAGCCAGGTAGTAATGGATTTGTCCAAGATGTCAATAAGAATTCATAGTTAGCTTAATATAGATTCAGATGGATAGAAGCAGAAATAATTATAGGTGTGTGTGTATACATGGGTTATGCATATACATATGTCCTAGCTCTGCCTGCTGTGAGAGGGCCTAAAGCAGTGACACCGCAGTAACAATGAACACACCCAGTACCCAGATCCGGGTTTCTAATACCATTCTCTAGTGAAAGAAACCAGGGCTCCTTGCAGACATTGCTGATTCTGGGGCTGGGGCAGGGAAAATACAAGATGAGCCTAGAGCATCGTGTAGTACCAGAACAAGGTACTGGTACTTGTTCCAGTAAGTGGAAGGATAGGACATGTGAAAGGGACCCAGGAGCTAACCTGAAAGAGCTCCCAATGGCCAAAACTGGAACTAACTCAGGTACTGTTGGATTATAACTCAGTACATAGTTATCCATGAGTCTATACTGATATAAACAACTGAATGAATAAATAAATAAATGGGAGATGGGAGACAGAAGACAATGCTTCTTTACAGAAGAATTTCAAATGTTTAATGTAGATATTCCCTGGTGAAGACGATTCCGCCTCCAACGCCTTCTTGAATGTGGGCTACACATAATGACTTGCTTCCAAAAAGTAGAGTATGGGAAGGGGAAAACGAAGCGACTTTACAGTGGAGAAGCCTGTTGGATGCTGCCATGGCCAGTAATTGTTCACATCCTCAGTGGAAAGTCCTGTTGATGATGTGATTGTTGACACGATGTGATGAGAAGGCCACTTCACCTCTTCGGTATTCTTCCCTAAAACCCATAGCCCAGTCTAATCATGAGTAAAACAGATGAATGTTGATTGGGGACATTCTTTAGGATACACGGCTAGTATTCCTCAAAACTGTGAAGGTTATGAAAAACAAGGGAAGTTTGAGAAACTGCCGCAGACCAGAAGAGGCTCAGGAGGCATGGTGACTGACTCTAGTGTGTTCACTTGGATGGGATCCTGGCACAGCAAAAGAACGTCAGTGGAAAGATGAGTAAAATCCTAATAGAGTTTTAGGTAATTTTCACGAACCAATGTTGGTTTCCTAGTTGTGGCAAACATACTATTATAATGTGATGTTAACAGTGGGGGACACTGAGGGACACTCTGTGGTATCCTTGCAGCTTTTCTGTACATCTCAAATTATTGTAAAACATAAAGTGTACTTCAAAAAAGAGGAATTGAGGCCACTTAAAGCTCTCACAGTGGCAGCGTTCTCACAGCTGTTTGGTCTGCTTATCCAACACGCTTCATTTCCTCGTAAGACGTGCCGACTGCCCATTGCACTGACCGTTGGAAGACCGTAGGCATTCTCTAGAATGTCAGTCACTTGGGCTCACACCAGTTGAACTGTATGCCTACCAAGAGTCAGTTTTTCTACACCTGTAAGGATTATTATAAAATGTAATTCAATTAAATATTTTTTCTTTTTTCTTTTTTTTTTTTTTGAGACGGAATCTTGCTCTGTCACCCAGGCTGGAGTGCAGTGGCACCATCTCAGCTCACTGTAACCTCTGCCTCCTAGGTTCAAGCGATTCTCCTGCCTCAGCCTCCCTAGTAGCTGGGACTACAGGCATGGGCTACTACGCCCAGCTATTTTATTTTTTTCTGTATTTTTAGTATAAACAGGATTTCACCATGTTGGTCAGGCTGGTCTTGAACTCCTGACCTCAAATGATCCACCTGCCTTGGCCTCTCAAAGTACTGGGATTACAGGCGTGAGCCACCCTGCCCGGCCTCAATTAAATATTATGTAACTGATGAGATATGAGTGAGACATGAGAGCTTGTTTTTAAGAAAATGAATGCTTTCAAAGTCAAGTCACTACGAAAACTTGTTTCGAAGTAGATGAGAATATTAAGTCAACTGTAAAATATGGGGGAAAGAATTCTGTACTTGGATTGTTTATGGGCATTTTAAAATTTAAACTCCATTTTAAAGAAACCTAATCTGGAATTCTTATGCCCATAGTTTATGCAAGAAAACTCTAAATTCTCACGGTTGAACACTAGTTAAATCACTTCTGGCCCTAAATGAGAAGATTGGGAAATAACTTTTTTTTACACGTTTTGGGTATAAAGTGCACATGGTATTTTTGAACACTCTTTTATTAATCTCCACTGTCATTCTTGTTTGACCACCTGCCACTCCCAAGAATGCCAGGTCAGAGGGGTCCAAATGTGTTTACTGTACAGTGTTTCTTTCACTTAAAGAAGGTAAGGACTGCAGATGAACAGATACGAAGGTTTGTATTACCAACTGCACCTGCATAAAATTGGATAACTAAAAATGATTTACTGGATGATTTGAGACACTCAAAAGTTTGAAACTCAGTTGTTTTTTTTTAGTGAAGGTCATTTAAAGTGCCTGGAAAATGTAGAATACTAGATATATACTCTGAATAGAACTTAGCATCATATATTACATTGTTATTCACTTGTTTTAATTATTATTTTAGGCTGGGCACGGTGGCTCACGCCTGTAATCCCAGCACTTTGGGAGGCTGAGGTGGGCGGATCACAAGGTCAGGAGTTCAAGACGAGTCTGGCCAACATAGTGAAACCCCGTCTCTATTAAAAAATACAAAAAAATTAGCCGGGTGTGGTGGTGTGCGCCTGCAATCCCAGCTACTTGGGAGGCTGAGGTGGGAGAATCACGTGAACCTGGGAGGTGGAGGTTGCAGTGAACCAAGATTGCGCCATTGCACTCCAGCCTGGGCAACAGTGTGAGACTCCGTTCTCAAAATAAATAAATAAAATAAAAATAAAAATAAATAAAAATTAAAAAAGGCCAGGTGTAGTGGCTCACATCTGTAATCTCAGCACTTTGGGAGGCCAAGGTGGGGTGGATCACAAGGTCAGGAGATCCAGACCATCCTGGCCAACATGGTGAAACCCTGTCTCTACTAAAAATACAAAAATTAGCTGGGTGTGGTGGCAGGCACTTGTAATCCCAGCTACTTGGGAGGCTGATTCAAGCAGGAGAATTGCTTGAATCCAGGAGGCGGAGGTTGCAGTGAGCCGAGATCGCACCACTGTACTCCAGCCTGGCGACAGAGCAAGACTCTGTCTCAAAAAAAATAATAATTATTATTATTTTATTAGTAAGATTAGCATTTTATACTTTTTCTCCTCTTAGGAACAAAGATTAATTTGAGTAGGATGTTAACACATTTTGAGAAATTTGAGTTATTGTAAGGAAATGTTTGTTGTGCAACCTATTTTCTTCATTTAAACAATATAAAGACAGTAGATGAATACATAGCATACCTTCAGAAACAGCATGTACATATATAATTGAAATATTATTTTTCTGTATAATTTATCATTTGAAACATTTTCTTTCAACTGCTGTGAGAACACTGTCAGGTAGAAGAAGAAAAAGCTTAAGGTTTATTCTTACCGAACCTGTGTTTACTAGAAGTCCTAGATAGATAGATAGGTAGGTAGATAGATAGCCTAGGTAGGCCTGATAGGTAGGCAGGCTAGGTAGGTTAGGCAGGTTAGGTAGGTAGGTAGGCAGATAGGTAGATAGATAGTAAAAGGAAAAGGAAATCTGGGAGCCCAAGATCTTGAGTTAGTAGGTAGGCAGAAATAAGACCCCGGGACATGGCTATATCAAAGGTTTAATTAATATTGGGAATAAGGATGAGATGTTGCTTGTACAGCAGACTTGATGGACTTGTCCCTCAGGAAACCAGCCTAACACGTTCTCATCAGATCAGAAGACCACTGCGCTGCTCTCACCTCAGACTTCATCTCCTACCATGTGGGATGTGAGAAGCCACCTCCCTAATTTCTGAGTCCGAATCTCTGCCTTACACGCCGTGGAACTCCTCCATCATCTGGGTTTCTAGCTGTGCCACAGGCCTGAAAATATTAGCTTAGGTTTAAATTCAGTGAACTTAAGGGGCAGTCTACACACCACGGGGGCATCCCCTAGGGCCGGCCTGTCCTCGGCCTACTGCGTCGCTTTTCCTGTCGAGGGCTCGTCACACAGCCTTTCCACTTCCACGGGACAGTGGGGAAAAGGAGTTAGAGAGGGAGGAATCATATCCAGAGGCCTTCATTCCACCCCTGCCTCAGAACCCAAGTTGGGAGAGAGCTTTCAAGGCACGGAGACGTGGGAGAAGGCCCGGGGCTGGGGGCTGGCTTCTCGAGCTCTGGTGTGAAGACGCTGCCCACCTCTGCAAGAACCCGTTATCCAGCGGGGTGGGGACCTTGTGGGGAATATGGAGCTGCTGTAGGCAAGGACAGATAGCCTTATGGCTGTCCATCTGTGGCCAATGGCAGTATGTTTGTAACCTCACCACAATATTATTACAGAAAATTTGAGAAATAGAGAAGAGAAACATGCAGGTCCACAGTCTCTTACTTGCAATTCAAAAAGACATGAGGGTCTGAAACACAGTATGTTTATAATTCTTAAGGCAGCAAGATCATCTTAGCTGCACACGCCTGAGACTGTATTTAGTGTTTATTCCATTTTGTGTGAACAGTGTTATATTTTACTGCAGAAACACAACTATGGCAAAAGGGTGCAATTCTAGACCATGCCCAGGCGGTTCTGCAGTAGGGTGTACATGTGTTATATGTTATTTGTACATTGTGTGGCATTTCCAAAATCCAAACACGTCTTAATTCTAAAACATTTCTGTTCCCAAGGTTTCGGATACGGCCTTATATACCTGCACATAATCCACAGTTCACACGGTGGTTTTTTGTTGGTTTGTTTGAGACTGAGTCTCGCTCTGTCACCCAGGCTGCAGTGCGGGGGCGCAATCTCGGCTCACTGCAGTCTCTGCCCCTCGTCTCATGCCTCAGGCTCCCGAGTAGCTGGGATGACAGGCACCCACCACTAGCCCAGCTAATTTTTGTATTTTTAGTAGACACGGGGTTTCACCATGTTGGCCAGGCTGGTCTCGAACTCCTAACCTCAGGTGATCTGCCCACCTTGGCCTCCCAAAGTGCTGGGATTACAGGCATGAGCCACTGCACCCTGCCAACACAATGGTTTTGATGTGTTTACACATAGGGTCTTTTCTCCCCTTGCTTCTTTACTTTTATATAATAGTAAACATCATGTACGTACATGTCTCCACGGCATCCACTTGCCTCTGTCCTCAGCTCAGTGGCCTTCGTAGTGCTGGTGCCTCAGCTTGTCACCACTAGCTAGTCCTTTCAGTAAGTCCAAAGCAACTACATTTCTACTGACTCCTCCGTTTACAAGAGTCCCAGGCACTGCTGGAGGGTGTAGTCTCTTAAGGTCCAGGGGTCACGTTGGGGTGTACCTGTCTCCTATAGCCAAAAGTTTGGGCCAGGACTAGTGAGGATGCAGCTTGTGCAAAGACTAAAACACCATCAGGCAGCTTTTCCAAAGCACAGAAATGGCTGGAATCCACCTGCCCCATGCCCTTAAGAGCACTGAGGTAGGCTGGAGCCCAGCCTTTTCTCTTGTCCTCTCTGCCCACCACTTTCTGGGCCTCTGACTGATGCCTGGATTTTTAAAATTAGTATTTAAAATGTTAATAGTTTTTTGCATATAGGTCATAGACACTTATCTGAGGTTATTCCCACATAGTTTATATTTTTGTGTTATTACAAATGAGCATTCCTTGCCCAGTGTACTTTCTCACTGGCTATGAAAGATATGCTTTTCATTTTTGTTCATTTATTTCATACCCTGCCACTCTCCTGAGCTAATCATATCAGGCAGCCTTTAAGCTGATCCCTTTGGATTCCCAGAGATCCAATCATCATGTACAAGAAAGATAATTATGCTTCTTTTTAAAATATATCTTGCTTGTTTTGTGTTTTATTTTTTGTCCAGAACTTCTCAAATGTGACTGCATAATAATGGTGATACCACGACTCTTTGTTTTGTTTTTCATTTCAGTTAGACTACTGCATTTTCCTCTCTGAATGTAACTTCTCTCTGTCTTGCTCTAAATTGAAATCTGTATCTTCCCTGAGAAAGACACAACTTCCCCTGAAGATAAGGCTGCAGACACCTTGAGCTTGACAGTATAAGATGATGTTATTTCTTTATCTCCCCCCCCCCCTCCCCGAGACAGAGTCTTGCTCTGTCACCCAGGCTGGAGTGCAGTGGCACGATCTCAGCTCACTGCAACCTCCACCTTCCGGGTTTGAGCAATTCTCCTGCCTCAGCCTCCCGAGTAGCTGGGATTACAGGCGCCTACTACCGCACCCAGCTAATTTTTGTATTGTTAGTAGAGACGGAGTTTCACCTTTTTGGCCAGGCTGGTCCTGAACTCCTGACCTCCTGATCTGCCTGCCTTAGCCTCACAAAGTGCTGGGATTACAGGCATGAGCCACCGCGCCTGGCCTGGGATGATGTTACTATACATTCAGTTTGTCCAAGGACATGGGGAGGTGGGGTGACAAGCAACGTTAATGGGGCTGCAAATGAATATTTTATAAAAGATTTATCTGGTTTTTCTGTTCAGTGTGGCTCTCATACTCTAGGACAGAGGTCAATTTAAATTTTGGTTGTGACAGATTTTTTTCAATTCTCTTTGCGACCCTGATTTTGTCAATTCTTTTTATGATTTATGTCACACTTGGATAGTGATGAGCAATTATCACATACTTTAAGGAATTCTACTCATGTATTTTACTAGCTGACCTCCGGGGGTAAATCATCCCGGAGTGTATTTATAACTGTAACAGTATCGGCTCCAGAGAAGACCCGGCAGCTGTAACTGCCAACAAGGTTTCCCCATTGGGAACAGAACAAATAGACGTGTGGGCCCACACAAACGGCGGGAAGATTTTGAACGTATCAGTGTTTCTTAGCCTGTTTTATTTGATCACAGAATACATGGTAAATCAGAGAAAAATAAAATCAAAAGCTACTGGACTCTTTCATCCCGTGCTTGCCACAGCTTATCTGGTCATAAAACACATCCTGTCTTTCCCCACACTTTTCCTCTCTTCAGGGCCTGATGGTGTAAATCTGCCACACCCAAAAGGAAGGGGTGGGAAAAAAGCACTTTTGTTTTAAACACACAAACGGACCTAGCTGAAAGGGGCGGCGGGGGACGGGGGGCGGGGAGGGGGATGCAGGGCGGAGTGGGAAGAACAGAAAGCTACTGCCTGAATCAGTATTGTCTTTTGAGATCTCAGTAAGTTATTCTCTTCTAATTTTTCATCATATATGTGTAGATGGTGTTTCCAATTACTATATGAACACTATGGGGTTTTTAAAAAACTACTGTTAGGCAATAGTAATGAAAGGAAAAATAACAATAAACACGGGTTTGAGGGTTTGCCGGGGAGGCTTATTTATCTCTGTTTTCTTGGGCACTAGGAACATTATCTAGTATGAAAGGAACTTCAGTGTTGAACCTCAATTTTAAAAGAACTTTAAATACAGCTATTCATTATTTCATTTCAACATTGGATTAGGCCAACTATTAAGTGTCAAAAGAGCCAGTCAGAAGCATCAGCAAATGTAATTAATTTTAAAAACCCAGAAACTTTAAACACTTGGCCCATTGAAAGTTAAATGGAATGTCTAGGCTCCTATTTATATGACATAGTCTAGGGTGGTGTTTTAGTCTGTTCCTCCTTCTATAACAAAATTCCTTAGTTGGGTAATTTATAAACAATCGAAATTGATTTCTCATAGTTCTGGAGGTTGGGAAGTCCAAAATCAAGGCACTGGCAGATTCAGTGTCTGGTGAGAGCTTTCAGGACAGTGCCTTGTTGTGTCCTCACATGGCAGAAGGCAGAATGGCAAAAGAGTGAGCTCTCTGCATCTAACCCTTTCCTAAGGGCACAAATCCCATCCTTAAGAGCAGAACCCTCCCGTCACTCCCCAGGGCTCCACCTCTTAATACCATCACCTTAGGGGGTTAAGTTTCAACATGTGAACTTTGGAGGGACACACACTCTAAGCATAGCAGGTACTGTGTCAGGACTAGGACTCAGCATATAGTTGTACTCATGGGCAACAGTTATTACAGCAAAGGAATACACAACAAGATTAGCAACAACAACAAAGGCACAGGTGGAATCTGAAGAAATCCACGCCCAGGCTTATGTTCTCTCCCTTCCATGAGGAAAAACACGGCGCACCTGCCTGTCTCCAGTAGTGAAGAATGCAGGGACATGGGCACAGTGTTTGTCCCAAAGGAAGCCCGGAGGGATGTTTTTGTTGGGGGCAAGTCATGTAGGCATCCTCTGCCTAGCAGCTACCAAAATGACAGAATTCCACAAGGAAAGCAGATAGTCACCACAAATCACATTGTTTATGCAACAGTTTAAACACAGCAAAACCAGTCTTACCAGTTAGGGGATGGAAGTGCCAAGTTCCTGATGTCAGCCAAATGCCAGCCTTGCCAGTATGCCCTTGTAAAGATGGCAGCCTCGGGCCTGCCGTGGTAACTGTTTTCTGCACAGGCACACAACCCACAAACGACACTAACATACTTAAGACACATTTTGCAGCAGCAGTGTGTTTTTGGAGATGGGGTCTCACTCTGTCACCCAGGTTGGAGTGCAATGGCACAGTCATAGCTCATTGCAGCCTCAAACTCCAGGGCTCAAGGGATCTTCCCCCCTCAGCCTCCTGAGTAGCTAGGACTATAGGTGTGCACCACCACACCTGGCTAATTTTTTTATTTTTAATTTTTTTGGAAGGACAGGGCCTCACTACGTTGCCCTGTCTGGTCTTGAACTTGTGGCCTCAAGTGATCCTCCCACCTTGATCTCCCAAAGTTCTGGGATTACAGGAATGAACCACCACACCCAGCCTGAATACAGTTAGATGGTTCAGAGCACAAAGTTTAAATGCAAGGTTGCCTATAAAAGATTTAATATACATACTTCAAAACACAACTACTGAGGTGAAAGTATAACAAATGATGAGGGAAGAATGATCTTTTCAACAAACAGGTACTGGGCAAATGGATATCCACATGCAAAAGAACTGATTTGGACCTTTCCCTCATACACAGAATGAACTCAATGGATCAAAGACCTAAATGTAAGAGTAAATATAAAACTCTTAGAAGAAGGCACAGGGGTAAACTTTTGTGACCTTGGATTAGGCAATGGTTTCTTTTAGATGTGACACCTAAAGCACAGGCAAGAAAAGAAAAAATAGAAAAACTGGACTTCATTAAAAATAAAAGGTTTTGGGATCAAAAGAAACTGTTAAAGAAAAACATCCACACATTGGGAAAAAATTGCAAATTATACACTGGTATGAGACTAGTATGTAGGATATATAAAGAACTATTATAACCCAACTGGAAAATGGGCAAAAGCTTTGAATAGACATTTACAAATACAAATGCAAAATGGGTAAGAAGCACAGGAAAAGATGCTCAACATGATTTTTCATTAGAGAAATGCAAATCAAAACAACAATGAGATAGCGCTTCACATCCACTAGGATGGTGATAATAAAGATAGGCAACAACAGGTGTTGGTGAGGATGTAGAACCTTATACACTATTGGTAGGGATGTGAAATGGTACAACCACTTTGAAATACAGATTGGCAATTTCCCAAAATGTCAAACATAGAATTACCATATGACCCAGCAATTCCACTCCTAGGTACATACCCAAGAGAATTGAAAACATGTATCCTCACAAAAACTAGTACGCAGACGTTTGTTGCAGCACTATTCATAATAGGCCAAAGCTGGAAACAATCCAAGTGCTTATCAACTGATGAACAGATTTTTTAAAAATCCATATAATGAAATGTTAATCATCCATAAAAAGGAATGAAATATTGATACATGCAACAAAGTACATGAATGTTGTAAACATTATGCTAAGTGAAAGAAGCCAGACATAAAAGGCCACATATTCTATGATTCCATTTATATAGAATATCCAAAATAGGCAAATCCATAGAGACAGAAAGTAGATTAGTGTTTGCCAGGAACTGAAGGGAGGAGAATGGGGAGTGGCTGCCGATGCTACAGTGTTTCTTCTGGATGATGAAAAGGTTTTGGAATTCCATAGCGGTAATTATTGCACAACTTTGTAATTATATTAAAAACCTCTGAATTGTACACTTTAAAAGGGTGAATTTTATGGTATGTGAATTATATATCAATTTGTAAAAAGTGTAACAAATGGATTAACATAAATGTTAATTCAGGAAATCAGAAGTATAAAGATGCAGGATGAGCCATACAATAATTTCCTCACATTCTTCTGAGGAACAGACTGAAGCCCCCCAAAACAGCTGTAGTTTCCTGTCCCTCTTTGGAAATAGCCAGGACTCTTCAGCCTGAATTAGAGGCTGTCTCATACTTGTCATAGTCAGGACAACTAAAAACTTTTTACTAGGACTCCTGAAAAGTCAGCCTAATTGAATGGGTGATTTATATTCAGAACTCAAATGAACCAAGCAGTCTTCCCATAAATTACTCAAACTACCAGAAATCTAAATCAGCAATTAATTTAAAAAGGGATTTTGTGCCCAATCACTTGGAAACTATTTGGCAGTATCTACAAAAGCTGACTATGCATAGTCATTGACCCAGTAACTACTACTACTATGTTTATCCGCAACAAAAACATGTATAAATTTTCAGGAAAAAGCAGGCCCAAGAATGTTCCTAATCGTCCAAAACAGAAGCTACCCAAAGTCCATCAAGTAGAAAAGATAAATTGTGATATATTCACACAATGTAATACAACAATATGAAGGAAAAAAATTACAACTAACACAACAAAATGGATGAATCAATGTCAAGGGAAAGAAGCTAGACACAAAATATTACACACTGTATGATTCCATTTATATAGTGTAAAAAACAAGAAAAAGTAACTTGTGCCATTACAGGTGCATATAGGATTTACACTTGAGTTCATGTAGTGACTAGAAGGGAATACAACAGGACTTCCAAAGTGCTGGTAAGGATCTCTTTCTTGATCTGAGAGCTAGTTACATGGATGTGTTTGGCTTGTGAAAATCTATCAAGCTGTAAACTTACATATACATTTCTGTATCTTTCATTTACTTCAGTAAACAGTTTTTAAATGGATTGCTTTAATGGCAGACTAGATGTGGCTAAAGAGAGAATTAATAAAAAGGGAGAGATTACTGAAGAGATTACCCAGAGTGTGTCAGAGAGAAAAAAAACGATGGAAAATCTGAAAGGCAAATTTAAGAGACATGAGGAGAAGGTCTTATCAAAATGCTGGAGAGAAAAATGAAATAGATTGGGGCCTCTGAAGAGCATGGTGGGTTGACTTGTGTTTCCAACCAAAGATATATCTGAGTGCTAACTCCTGAAACCTGTGAATGTGAACCTCTTTGGAAATAGGATATTTTACATGTAATCAAGTTAAGAGGAAGTCATGTTGGATTAGGGTGGGTGCCAACTCCAATGACTGGTGTCCTCATAAGAGGGAGGAGAGGACACACAGAGATAGAGGAGACATGAAGGGAAGGCCATGTAAACACAGAGGCAGAGGTTGAGTTGTGCAACTACAAGCCTAGGAACACCAGACATCACCAGAAACCACCAGAAGCTGGTGGGGAATGCTTAGGATGATTTTTCCCTAGGGCCAGAGGAAGCATGGCCCTGCCAACACCTTGATTTTGGACTTCTAGGCTCCGGAACTGTGAGAGAGGAAATTTCTGTTCTTTTAAGCCACAAAGTTTTTGATATTTTGTTTTAGCGGCCCCAGGAAACTAACAAACACAAATAAATTATCCCTGAGAATGTTTGGGAGCTAATAAAAGACGCCAATCCAAGACAGGAAGCTAAAAATTCCCAAAACATAATAAATATCTAGTCAATCCAATAAATACCCAGTAAATCCATCAAAAAGGCAATATTTATTGTATTGCCTGGACACGGTGACTCACTGCGGTAACCGCAGCACACTGGGAAGCTGAGACAGGAGGATTGCTGGAGCCCAGGAACTTGAGACCAGCCTGCATAACATGGAGACCCCATCTCTACAAAAATTTTAAGGAATTAGCTGGATGTCATGGCATATGCCTGTAGTCCCAAGTACTTGGGAGGCTGAGGTGGGTGGATCACCTGAGCCCAAGAGGTTGAGGCTGCAGTTGAGAGCTATGATTGTACCAATGCACTCTTCTAGCCTGGATGACAGAGTGAGACGCTGTCTCAGAGAGAGAGAGAGAGAGAGAGAAGTGCGCAGGTGCTGGGACACGCCAGCTGTTCTGCTTACCTGTCCTTAACTAGCCCTGTGGCCTTGGGCAAGTTACTTAACTTCCCCACTGTCCCTTGGTTTCCCCATACGTTAAACGAGCCTCATAATGAACCTTATTTCGTAAAGTTTTGTCGGCGCTGCCTAGAAAGCCTTACAACAAAGGTCAATACTTGGCATTTAATAAGAGCTCAGTAAATCTTTGATTTAGTTTTCCAAACATCTCCAAAACTTCTTTTAAGCTACAGCAGCAAAAACCATGTGCAGTCTTCTAACCACAAAAGGCAACATGAGTTTTAAACAAAGTAAGGTATTGTTTTCTGATTTGTTTCATTTCTGATGCCCTTCCTGAATATGCCAGTTTTTTCTTAGCCTTTTTGGATAAGTAGCATATTGAGTTAATGTCTTCAATGAAAATAAAACTTCCACATCCAATCTTTCAGTCATAAATGAGTGCTATCTGCACCATCCGATAGGGATTGTTTTTCTTCTTAATACCTTACCTAATATTGCTTCACCCTAAGTAAAGCTCATTGGGAAATTTCATATTCACTAAAGGCAACCATAAGATTTGGGGAATCATATAATCAAGAATTGTATATATCTAAAAAGGAACATTATAAAATCCTTTAATGCAGACCACTTATAGTCCAACTTAAAGATGAGGAAATTGACTCTTAAAAAGATTAAATGACTCTTCCAAAATCACAAAGATAATTCAGTGATTTTTTTCCCCTACTAAATGTTCCTTTTTTCTGCACTTCATTCTCACTTAAGCAATTTATTGTCTAAAATAGCATCATGGAATGATATAAAAATGCAGCTTTCCAATCACACTAAGGGTCTCTCTATTTCTTCTCTTGACCACCAATCAGGAACCTTTGCTGGAAGCTTGTTTCTGATTGGTGAAAGTAAGCCATAACAGTGGAATGCCAAGGAGTAAATACAAAAGTGTAGCAACAACTGAGTTTGCTGTCTCACTACCCTCAGCCTAGGCCAACCTGGACTCCTTCACCCCAAATGAGGTGACCGCTACATTTTATATGAAGACACTGATTTACCATTCAACTGTGATCCATCTTATAACATGGCAATCCAATACAGACAGGAAGATAAAACTCAACAACAGCTAAAATAAAGTGTATTCCCAGGTAAAATAGACAAGTGCTTTAATTTGAAATGGTTCTACCACTTATTTTTTCTTCTTGCTTATAGAATACACATTGCAGAAAAAGGATGAAGTTGACCAGTGAAAAGTTGCCCAAGAACCCCTTTTATGCCTCTGTATCTCAGTATGCTGCTAAAAACCAAAAATTTTTCCAGTGGAAAAAGGAAAAGACTGGTACAAATCCTGATATTTAAGCTTCCCTTGGAGTTGATGGAATTCCTTACCTTTTTAAAATCAGATTACACCCATGCTAATTTGGTGGATAAGGCATTGCAGCTCTTGAAGGAAAGAATACTGAAAGGAGACACTCTGGCATATTTCCTACGAGGTCAACTATATTTTGAAGAGGTATCATTTTTTGTTTATTCGTTTTCATTTCCAAAATAATTAAATATCTTCTGGGTGCTTCTAGGGATGGTATGAAGAAGCATTAGAACAGTTTGAAGAAATCAAGGAGAAAGACCATCAAGCAACTTACCAGCTAGGAGTGATGTACTATGATGGGCTGGGGACCACTCTAGACGCTGTAAGTTAATGTCTTGGTCACAGTGGTTAAGACTAGGGTTTTTTTGCTCTTTCTTTTGTCGAAGGAGAAAGGGGTGGACTATATGAAGAAAATTCTTGATTCTCCATGTCCCAAAGCAAGACACTTAAAATTTGCAGCTGCTTACAACCTCGGAAGAGCTTATTATGAAGGAAAAGGTGTTAAACGATCAAATGAGGAAGCTGAAAGGTAATCCTACCTGAGAACAAGATTAGGTTTGACCGAGAATAACATGCCTCACTTTCTCTTGTAGACTGTGGCTTATCGCAGCAGACAATGGAAATCCCAAAGCTAGTGTGAAGGCTCAAAGTATGCTCGGGCTGTATTACTCAACCAAGGAGCCCAAGGAGTTAGAAAAGGTAACGTTCCCTCTTTTTTAATGCTAGTGTTACAAATACAATGATGAAACTGTGCTTTTCTTAGGCATTTTACTGGCATTCCGAAGCATGTGGCAATGGGAATCTGGAGTCCCAGGGTGCACTTGGGCTCATGTACTTGTATGGACAAGGCATCCGGCAGGATACGGAAGCTGCCCTGCAGTGCTTAAGAGAAGCAGCAGAACGCGGAAACGTCTATGCTCAAGGGAATCTCGTGGAGTATTACTATAAGATGAAATTTTTTACAAAGTGTGTTGCATTTTCCAAAAGGTGAATGTCTTTGTCTGTTCTGTGCTGCTGTACTTTTCCATTTCACAACTCTACATCCTCTCAGGATCGCTGACTATGATGAGGTTCACGACATCCCCATGATCGCCCAGGTCACAGACTGTCTCCCGGAGTTCATCGGCAGAGGCATGGCAATGGCATCCTTCTACCACGCAAGGTGTCTTCAGCTTGGCTTGGGCATCACCAGGGATGAAACAACCGCTAAACACTATTATTCTAAAGTAAGCTTTAGAACAAAATATAAATTCACCCATATCTAAATATCTGACTCTTTTTGATTTTAAGGCTTGTCGTCTGAATCCCGCATTGGCAGATGAACTTCACTCCTTACTTATTCGTCAAAGAATTTAGACCACAATGTATTTCAACAAAGATCATCAATGCTAACACCTCACAATGTGTGTATTTTTACAGTAGCTATGTTTGGTTATTTTGCACATCACAAATTACACTATCCTGGGTATTTTACAGGTGACATGTTACTTCGTTCTTGAATTCGTACGCTGTTAAGTTTTGCAACTTGAAACCTAGACACAAGGTCAAATTGCTGGAAGAGTCCTCAGAGGTCCACCTCTTACCCTACAGACTGGCCGAGACCATATCAAGTATTAAAACCATTCTATACAGCAAGTATCGTTTATCCTTTCTTAAACACCGAGTCTCCAAAAATACTTAGTTTAGCTTTAGTTTAGTAAGTTCAGAAGTAGAAACAAACTTATTTAAAACCATCATTTGAAAGTTTAATTCTTTAAATTTGTCTCTTAGTTTTGTGAATTTTGAATAATAATGTTTAAATTTTGTTTCAGTCATTTAAAATTTAAATTTTCAGTCATTTAAAATTTTAAAAATTTAAAATTTCACAAAACTAAGGGTAAAAGACATTTAAAGAATTAAACTTAAATAAGTGTGTGCAGCATTTCTACTTCTGAAGTTATTAAAGCTAAAACTGCACTAAGCCTTTTGAGACATCCTTTATTCTTAAAAAGCTCATAAATAATTGGCTTATTACATATAAACTTCAAAAAAGTGGGTTATAAGACATTGCTTTAGAATCTTGCCCCTCCAAATCTTCCCTCAAAGATCTTAATGAGTAAAACAACTGCTACATACATATGCAGAATGTGTAATAAAACAAAAAGCAATTGCTATATGAAAATATTCGTAAGAAAAGTAAAGCAAATTGTTTCTTTGTGCTTCAGCTCATTTTCCATATTTTTAAAACCCTGTGGTAAAAGCCTCAATGAAATCATTTACAAGAACTACAATTAAATATTGTTAAAATTAGCAAAAGGCTTTCCGTATATAGATGACATCTATGAAGGCAAAAGGTGACAGTAAAAACAGTAAGATCCATATGCATAAGATTGTACAAGGCTATTCATTTGTGAAACAAATATACATATCGAAGACAGGTCTCAGAGATACCTTAACTATTCCTTTTTTTATAAACATATTAAAGGATGTGGCTTTATTTTATAAATCACAACCATCCCAACAGTGGATTTAAACAAGATTTCTTTTTAGTAATGGGAAAATGCAATTAATATGGAGGTGATAGTCACTAAGAACTGTTGAATGGCAGAAAAGTATTTGCTCTCGTTTTATGTTCTGGCTTGTCTGTATTGCCTGAACTTCATTTTGTCTTTGTGTAAGGGAAGAAATTTCAACAGACTCGGGTTTGAGATATCCTCAAATGGTCATGTATTTCTGTCTCAAATCTCTTAATACCACCCATGTAACATTCCTTCAACCACTTGAAGATCCAAATTCCCAACTAGTATTCTCTTCTCCACACTTAATCCAGTTCCTAAAGATTATTATTATTATTATTATTATTATTTTTTTTTTTTTGAGACGGAGTCTCCTGACCTAATCTTAGCCCGGCGCAGTGGCTCACGTCTGTAATCCCAGCACTTTGGGAGGCTGAGGCGGGCAGATCATGAGGTCAGGAGTTTGAGACCAGGCTGGCCAACGTGGTGAAACCCCGTCTCTACTAAAAATACAAAAATTAGCCGGGCGTGATGGCGGACGCCTGTAGTCCCAGCTACTCGGGAGGCTGAGACAGAAGAACTGCTTGAAACCAGGAGGCAGAGGTTGCAGTGAGCTGAGATCGCGCAAATTGCACTCCAGCCTCGGTGACAAGAGCGAGACTCCATCTCAAAAAAAAATAAAAAGAATCTTAAAATAGGAACATAATAAAAGATCGGCCCTAAGTAAAGAGCACTTTTTAAACTGCCATTAAAGATGGGTTTCAGAAATCATAAACTTTGACGTGTGCCATACATGGTAACATGCTATGCTTATATGTCTTCTATAAATCCAATGCAGAATTTAAAATTTCAGTTTACTCTAGTTACCATAAAGCTAATGCTCTGGCACAAGCGAGTCCCTGCAAACTACCACTGCTGAGGACAGTAGTAAACCCCTTGACCTGAGACTGCGGTGAGTCTGTAACTCGAGTGCATTGAGACTTCCAGATCATTACTCTTACACACACACACACACACACACATACACACACACACACTCCTTCTCTAAGATTCCTTGTAGCTGATATCTCATGGAAAAATGACATTTTATCATAAATAAATATAGAGACAAAATAATAGTGATCTTTCTCATTCGCAATGTAAACTTAACAGCTACAGTTTAAATGATAGCATAGAATTATGCCTAAAATAGACATTTCCCATAATTGTATTGTGATAAGTTCTTCAGGCTTGACAACTTCACATTGCCTCTCTTCCTTGAATGTATTTTATCTGGTCTTTTCTATATAGTCTTTTGAAGGATAATTTTTATCAATAGCCAACTTTGGGTATTTTTTTAAGTGTCAAATATCATCATGGTTTGAAAAAAGGATAAAAAAGCTATAACTAAAAAAATCTTAAGGATAACATTTGGTTTACTAATTTTTAATCATTTATCTTTCAGAACTTGTTTCTTATCAAGAAGTTAGCAGGTATGATATGTATATCATACGTATATAAACTGGCATAGGTTACATCCTAGGGCATGAGGGGAGTATCTTTCAGGGATTCAAATGGAATTTTTACCTGTTACTTGTTTAATTGTTTTGTTTTCAATATTCTTGGGGATTAGACAGGGGAAGGTATTTTATTACTGCATAATAGATGGTGAAACCCAGGAAAATTAAGTACTTGTGCATGGCCCCACTATCAATAACACAAAGTCTGTACTCTGGATCTCCCCTAATGTCCCTGTGGTCTAAACGGCTTGATAATACAACCGAGCCCCTGAAGTAGCTGCCCTCCTCTTTCCGCTCCCCCATCTCGGCCCTGCCCATACTCCAAGGGTCAGCTCCCATCTCTCCTCCCTAATGCCTCACTTCAAGCACTAATTTGGCTCTTTCTGCTCACTAAAAATCATATATTTTACAGATTTATTTTGTTTCTGGAGAAGGCAGCAAACTTTTACTTCCCTGCAGAAGTAGTTAAGTACATAGTGTTTTCTCTAAAAAGGCATTTGATAAATATTTGAACAGCCTGTAGAGTTTCAACCTCTTTGAGATATAAGTATCTTAAATATCATAGAGCACTGTGATTCATTTTTATATTTTATTGCTTTGAATGCTCAAACTATGGGAAATCTTTGGTAAAAATAAAGACAATAAAATCTTCACAATAACTTTACACAAAGCATTGCATAACAATGTTCTTCAATATACATG